CATTTGATTATATACACTAGTGATAACTTCCATTACCACAAAATATTAGCATGCTGGATAGCAGCTGTTAACACGTTTTCAGCAACCGGTAAACTGAGGTAGCAGTTGCTATTAGGTGTGGAAGGAAACAGAGGCCACACATACATGATGGAAAGGAGGTTACATTCAGGAAGAGAGGAATTGGTCAGATGTAGTCAAAGGGTCTTCCTGCCCTATGCCGCAGAGGTATCATTTAGGTATCATAGAATGACAGGCTCCGGAGAGCCTCAGACTGCAAAAACTTTAAAAATTGTACATGAGTATGTGTGCTGATGTACATATGTGTGTATGCATGTGTATACGTGTGCTTATGTGTGTATACATATGTATGCATGAGTGTATTTGTGCATCTCTATGTGTGTATGAATGTGTGTATGTGTGCATATGTGTGTGTGTGTGTGTGATACCAGGCAGGTTGGAAAGTAAGTGGAAGACTTCTCATACTCCTCATGGGCTCTGCCTCTCCCCACCCCCACATCCCCACACCACCAACAGACAAAAACAGAAATCATGTTTTGCGACCTGAGATTGCTTTCGAAAGTTTGTAGCTCTTCGAGGACATTCCAGTGGGACCCTCATTGGTTCCCTGCAGGATGGTGGATTTTCTGTCAGCCGCCCCCCAACCCCCACCAGGTTCCTGAGTCCGTCCCTCGCCTGCAGCTGCCGCTCTGCAGAGGCGGGCCGGCCCGGGCAGGCTCGGCCCGTGGCGCACGCGGCCCGCGGGCTGGAGTCAGCCCGTGGTGCGGGCGAGAGGGCAGGGGCGGGGAGAAGCCATGCCTCCAGCTGCAGAGGTTGCACACAGCTGGCATGATCGCGGTCACCTGCGCGGCGCCGGTGCCCTTGCGCTCGCGTTGCCCGGCCCGCGGCCGCGGACTTTGCGGCGGGAGCGCGGCGCGGTGAAGCACCGGCGCGGAGGGCGCCCGGCGTAGGCGGCGGCGGGTGTGGGCCGAGCCGGTATTTATAGCTCCGTGACAGCAGCAGCGGCAGCGACGCCGCCGGCCCGTCTCGCCGCGCTTCCCAGCGAGGCCGCCGGCGCGCCGAGGGCTGTGCTCGACCGCGAATCCCGTGTGCAGTCGCCCCGCGCCCCGCGCGACCCTTCGGGTGAGTACGTGGGCCCGGGCGTTGGGCGAGCCTCCTCTAACCCTATCTATCTTTTCTTATACAGGTAAACTACGAACTGGGAGTTCTGAAGAATGGGTAAAGACTTTCGTTACTATTTCCAGCATCCCTGGTCTCGCATGATTGTGGCTTACTTGGTGATCTTCTTTAACTTCTTAATATTTGCGGAGGACCCAGTTTCTCATAGCCAAACAGAAGCCAATGTTATTGTTGTTGGAAACTGTTTTTCATTTGTTACAAATAAATACCCTAGAGGAGTTGGCTGGAGGATTTTGAAGGTGCTTCTATGGCTACTTGCCATTCTCACAGGACTAATAGCTGGCAAATTTCTGTTCCATCAGCGTTTGTTTGGTAAGTACCATGACCCATGAAATGTAATATCATACATTAATTTTTAATAATATTTGTATTTCAGGTCAGTTGCTCCGATTAAAAATGTTTCGAGAAGATCATGGGTCGTGGATGACAATGTTCTTCAGCACAATTCTCTTTCTCTTCATATTTTCTCACATATACAACACGATTCTTCTAATGGATGGGAACATGGGGTAGGTTTTCTTTCCCCTTTCTACTGTGGTGACCGGACAATGTCTTGTGTGTTTGTTTCCACAGAGCATATATCATTACAGACTATATGGGCATCCGAAATGAAAGTTTCATGAAATTAGCTGCAGTAGGGACCTGGATGGGGGACTTTGTCACAGCTTGGATGGTAAGAAAATTTTAACTTCACCCATTTCAAACAAGTGCTGAATAAGTTCCTTTCATTGCTTCAGGTCACTGATATGATGCTTCAGGACAAACCCTATCCTGACTGGGGAAAATCAGCAAGAGCTTTCTGGAAGAAAGGAAATGTTAGGATCACTTTATTCTGGTAGGAAATTGTTTCACTTATTTATTTCTGCCATGTTCTTTAATGAGTGTCTTGTTCCTTACAGGACAGTTCTTTTTACTCTGACGTCTGTGGTTGTACTTGTGATTACAACGGACTGGATCAGCTGGGACAAGCTGAATCGGGGATTTTTGCCCAGTGATGAAGTTTCCAGAGCATTCCTTGCTTCTTTTATCTTGGTCTTTGACCTTCTTATTGTGATGCAGGTAAGTGTATTTCCCTCCCCTCAGTGAAGCTGCACAAATGTTTTTATTTGATTTTCTCTGACAGGACTGGGAATTCCCACATTTCATGGGAGATGTTGATGTAAATCTCCCTGGTTTGCACACCCCTCACATGCAGTTCAAGATTCCTTTCTTCCAGAAAATCTTCAAGGAGGAATATCGTATTCACATAACAGGTGTGTTATATCTTTGAACACAATTTGATTATGAAATGATGACTCCAAATTTATTATTTTTAAGAATCCTTATCCAGGTATCAAGACTGGCCATGAAGATGTTTCCCTTGACGTGATGAGCCCTATTCTCATCCCTGGAATGGAAATTCTTCACAGGGTTTCGAAGAGGACCAAAGAAGACTGTATATATGTGAAAGCATGCAGGTAGCTGCAACAAGTCATGCAGATGTGAGGTGAATATGACAGGCATGGGCTCCAGTCCCCTCTAGTGCCCAGCTTTCAACAGAACCCCCTTGGCTTCTTCCAAGTTGATGCTGCCATTAAACATGGTTAGGCCATTTGCTCCCAATTTTCTGTCCCTGTTGGTTGCTTTGAACTCTACAAGCTGCAATGTAATCCCTTTTCACTTGTAACAGAAGTTCAGATCCCTTAGTTTAAAGCAAGCAGCTATATTGTGTGAAATCAATGGTCATAATCCCTTGGAGCTGCTGGGCCAAACTTATTCCTCAAGGTTTCCTAGGCTCTAGAGTTCTAAATTATTTCCTTCTTTTTATGATTTCTTTACTAGCTTCTCTTATCAGGACACTCTCATCTTGCCAGTAATCCACCACCTTTCATAAATCCTGAAGTGAAAGTGCTTGTGTCTTCAGCATTTAAAGAAAGCTGACACATGCACCTGAGCCCCTGCACTTTAGGATCTTCCAGCTGTATTTGGATGAAGTTGAGGTAGCCACTTCTGAATTGGGATGTCACTCTAGCCTTGCCTTTTAGAAAGCTCACCTTGGCAGCCTGTGGAATCAGGGCAACACTTCAGCCAAGCCACAGTGCTTTGTAGAATAAAATTTTAAAACAGTGTCAGGGTTTTCCATTCACCATATAGACTTATTTGCTTTGAATACATCATTTTATCTGGATAGCAGTTGACTTCAACCAAACCACACTAGAAAATATCTGCATTTAAAAACAGTTACTCTTGACTGAAACAAAATGTGTAAGATGAGACGAAGAGCAATGGCCATATCAGGAAAGATAACTCTAACAATTACTCTTCAAGCTTGATAACCATGAAATTACTATAAAATTATCTTTGAACAAATTATAATGTTTTTGCATTTGAAGCACAACATGTTGAACTTCAAATACACTAGAAAACTCAGAGGCTCTGTCATTTACATATCCAAATGGTCTCCAAAATGAATAGATTTTATTTACTTCTGTCTCCTATAATTGGTCCACTATCCTATTCCCCATCATTATCACTACTGCCATGCTGCAATCTCATATTCTATTCCAAAGATGACTGCAATTAATCTTAATTGGTCTTCCTGGCTCTCACCTTTTCCAGTGCTATCTATTCTCCACACTTGTACCAGAATAATATTTCTGAAGTGTAAATCCGATTGTAACACTTCACACTTTCAGTGGCCAGTTATTGCCCAGCAGTGGTTTTCAAAAGTATTGTGTACAAGTCCAAAATCCCACTGGCTTAACACAATAAAAATCAATTCCTTGCTCATATGGCCACTGAACTGGGTGTTCACTGGGTAGCCTTACATACAATGACTCAGGGACTCAGACATGTTTCAGCAAGAGGTTCTTTGACTTTCTAGGGTCTTACAGTCTTCAGCATATTCAGCAGGCTGGTGATGAAGGAGAGCAGGTGAGGAAGATGCTGTAAGAATTTTCAGGAATAGACTTGGAAGTGGCATATATCACTTCTTGCATTCCATTGGCCAGAACTCAGTTACAGCCTGTGCCTAACTGCAAGGAATGCTAGGAAATGCTGTTCAGCTCTATGCCCACAAAGGACATGGAACAAGTTTCAGGAGTTTCTGGTCAGAAGAGCATTTGCAAAATATGCCCAGCCATGCCTCACACTTGGAAGTACATTCAGTGGGTTTGGGATGGAGCTAGAGCTGAGCTGAGTTTTTAAAGTTCCATAGGTGATTCTCTTACAAACATCAATTTGAGAACCACTAATAAAATGCATATTACTGCCTGGCACTCAAGACTGTATGCCAGCTTCTCTGGTTTTCTCTCCCCTGTCCAGTGACTTCTAACCCTGCAGCCATGTTGAACTACTGACAGCTCTCCATTGCATCACTTGTACCACTCAACTCTGCTTTTGCTCAGTGTCTTCTGTTTGGAATCCGCTTTTCCACCATAACCAGCAAGACCAATTCAAATATCATCTCTTTTATTAAGTCTTTCTTCATCTTCCAAAATAAAATGTACTGCCCCTCTCTTGTGTTCCTATATGACCTACCTTTTATCTATTATAGTATCTTTAGCATTTCTTCCACTATATGTTTATATATCTGTGTCTCCTATTAGATTATAAACATTTTGATCCTGCCTATAATGATGACTTGGTGTGGGGGGGAGGAATTAATTAGCTTTATAGTTTCTGACTCAATAAAATTTGACTGAATAACTACATATTAAGTGAAATAATGTACTTAGAATTGATTCATTTAGGCCGGGTGCGGTGGCTCAAGCCTGTAATCCCAGCAATTTGGGAGGCCAAGGCAGGCAGATCACTTAAGGTCAGGAGTTCGAGACCAGCCTAGCCAACATGGTGAAACTCTGTCTCTACTGAAAATATAAAAATTAGCCTGGTGTGGTGGCGGGCACCTGTAATCCCAGATACTCAGGAGGCTGAGGGAGGAGAATCACTTGAACCAGGGAGGCGGAGGTTGCAGTGAGCCGAGATTGTGCCTTTGCACTCCAGCCTGGGCAACAGAGTGAGACTCCAAAAAAAAAAAAAAAAGAAAGAAAAGAAAAAGAATTGACTCATTTATGTAGCATAATATTCTCAAATTATCTGATCCTCTCCATGATAGAGGACTCCATGACTCTGCCAGTCAAATCCTTTCAGTTAAGAGGGAGGCAGGATTATTTCTTACATTCAATATGGGAAATGAGGGGTAAGAATAGAAAATTTAAAAAATCCAATTTAAAGCGAGTATCCCAGTTGAGCCAGAAAAACTTGAACAAAACTATCAAGTAAGGGAGGCCCACGGTAGGGAGTGAGAGCAAACCAGGACAAAGCATGAGAGAGTTAAAACAAAGAGCAGCCAGTCAGAGGGGGCAGCTAGAAGTCCCCTGCACTAATTTCTGAAACAAGAGTGCAATATCCTCACCTGACTCTTCAGTTTCTTCTTCTACTAGAGCTTTTCATGAGTGAATTGACTGTGATTGATGGGAAGGCAGTTATGTGATGACTGACTCTGTATCTTGAGATGCCAGTCTTTTAAAAGAAAGGAAATATAATGTCCCCATTCTTTATGTTTTTCTACAGTTCATATCTCTAAGTGCAGACCCATAGCACTTAGTAAGTTTACAGGCAGGACCAGACAGAATGAAATTGAGATGATGAAACAGGTTTGCATTTTACATGTTGCTCTCTGAAAGCCACAACTGGAAAATAAACACAAGTCGGAAGCTCTAAAACTCGGACGAACTGTGATTATAGCTGTACTTTTATAACTGGTATCTCAGAACTCCCTAGAAGCTTATTTACATGTTGAAAACATCAATTATTCCTCCCATTTGAAATACATAGTTCTTGTAATCAATTGCTTTGAGTCAATGTTTAGAATTATTCATGAAAGAGTTATATTTTAATGGCATTTGATGAGAACCAGCAGCAGCATCCATTAATTTGATTAGTTGTTTATGGGCTGGAAGAGAAGCCTGGCACCTAGCCCTAAGCAAATCAATTGTGTGAGGTCTAAGCATAAGTATCCATCCAAGCCAGCCTTGCCAGCCAGGATTCTACACAGAGTGACAACAGTGGAGGGAGGGCAAAACGTTAGACAAGAAGTGTCTTACGGCCCCTCTTTCTGCCTGCTTGGCATTTTACCATCAGTTACCTCTTATCTAAAGGCAGTGAGTGTAAGCTGTTTTTCTACTCCACCCTACTCCGGCCCCATACCCTGTTGTCCTTTCTGAAGGACAGAGTAGAGGGATTTCTGTGGGTGGTTGTTTTTTTTTTTTGTTTGTTTTGTTTTGGTTTTTTTTTTAAACCTAAGGACTTAAATATGTATCATCATCCAAGCCTGAAAACAAATAAATCTGGACATTGAAGAAAACAGGAGCAAGAGCCAGGGGCCCAATTCCACTGCAGGTTCCTCTGTTTGAAAGGGTTGAGGAGTAGCTGCCAAAGAAGGCAGAAGAGCCCATGATGCAAGGGATCCAATATGGAGGGAAGTGTAGCAGCAGACACTGCTGGAGCTGGCAGGGTGTTGTCATTGTCCCAGAGAAATCTGTCCAGTTTGAAGCAGGAAGCATTCCTGGGAGAAGCCAAAGGAAAGCCATACAGACAGCCCAAGCTGGGACGTCAACCAGTTTGCATTTTGTGATTGACCAGTCACTTGGCCTCCAATCAAATGGTCTCGGGTTTTGGGCAGGGTACCGGTAGAAAATGGACTGCAGACAAGAGACCAGGCTGTATTCTAGTCCCAACCACCAGACACACCATATGGGGGAAAGTAACACCTCAGTGCCCACCCCACCCCCACACAGGAGGAGCTGGCTCCTGAGAACAGGCCTAACTGCTGGGGGCAGGCTACTGGGACACCGCTGGATTTTGGTAGGAGTCACTCAGTGATTGAACAAAGCCGAATCCACAGACCTAAGGATGCTCCTGCACAAAAAACCAACTGAAATAATGCCAAAGAATAATGCTTTGCTAAGGCAGGGAAGATTGCATTTGTTTTTATAACAGTCTACCTTCAAAAAAAGGTAGTCCTTTCTATAGCTATAATTAAGTCATTATTTGTGTCATTATGAGTTTTAAGTGTATCTTTCCCTCTAGTTATTTGTATGGCTCAATCCTGTATATCTAGTGCCTCTCTCAGGATATATGATAAATGTTTGTGAGGATGGATATGTTAATTAGCTTGATTTAATTATTCCACATTTGTATTACAAAATCATAGCATCATTTTGTACTCTATAAATACATACAACTATAACTTGTCTATTTACAATAAACTTTTTATAACAAGGATATGCTGAGATGGGAGAGGTGAGCAGGTTTCA